TTCGTTTCTAGAGGGACACGCCGGCCACCCGGATGCAGATACCACGTCCTCACGGATGCGCACACGTTGCTTAGACACCATCACGTGAGCCTTTTGAGCTTTGAAGGTTGAGAACATATTCCTAAGAACACACATCAGCGCCATTTAGAGCTTCTAAGGGGTTACCGCGGAGGAAGGGGCGGGGTCACCGCGGAGGAGGGGGGCGGGGTCACCGCGGAGGGAGGGGGCGGGGTCACCGCGGAGGGAGGGGGAGGGGCACCGCGGAGGGAGGGGGAGGGTTCACCGCGGGGGGGGGAGGGTTCACCGCGGAGGGAGGGGGAGGGTTCACCGGGGAGAGAGGGGGCGGGGGGGTCACCGCGGAGGAAGGGGGCGGGGTCACCGCGGAGGAAGGGGTGGGGTCACCGCGGAGGAGGGGGCGGGGTCACCGCGGAGGAAGGGGCGGGGTCACCGCGGAGGGGGGGCGGGGTCACCGCGGAGGAAGGGGTGGGGTCACCGCGGAGGAGGGGGCGGGGTCACCGCGGAGGAAGGGGTGGGGTCACCGCGGAGGGGGGGCGGGTCACCGCGGAGGAAGGGGCGGGGTCACCGCGGAGGAGGGGGGCGGGGTCACCGCGGAGGAAGGGGCGGGGTCACCGCGGAGGGAGGGGGAGGGGCACCGCGGGGGGTGCGGGGTCACCGCGGAGGAAGGGGCGGGGTCACCGCGGAGGAGGGGGCGGGGTCACCGCGGAGGAAGGGGTGGGGTCACCGCGGAGGAGGGGGCGGGGGTCACCGCGGAGGAGGGGGCGGGGTCACCGCGGAGGAAGGGGTGGGGTCACCGCGGAGGAGGGGGCGGGGGTCACCGCGGAGGAGGGGGCGGGGTCACCGCGGAGGAAGGGGCGGGGTCACCGCGGAGGAAGGGGCGGGGTCACCGCGGAGGAGGGGGCGGGGTCACCGCGGAGGAGGGGGCGGGGTCACCGCGGAGGGAGGGGAAGGGCACCGCGGAGGGAGGGGAAGGGCAGTCTTGTTTTGAAAATTCCAGTGCAAAGACAGTGTTGTTTCCGGAGGCGCCTAAGTGATCCCGCAGCGACTCTGAGGAGGACCCTGAGGGTCGGGCATTCTTGCCCTGACCGGCCTCTGCTGGACGCCCACCGGGGAATCAGGGAGATACACGGGGCCCCGGCTTCCAGGAGCGCAGCCAGGCCACAGCCCTGAGGACGGGCAAACCCACCCAGGCGCGGTGAGAGGGAGGCCGCCCAGGCCTGGGGCCTGGCGGCAGGGGATGAAGTGGACCAGAGCCCCGCAAATCCTAACGTGGGTGAGCAGTGAGCCTGTGTGGCTGCGAGTGGCTCCGTTTTGGGGCTGTTTGTTCCTGCAGCAAATGATGCCAGCCCTGACGGAACCAGTGCACGTCCACCACGAGCTGCCCACGTCCTCTCCAGGAAGGGACCCGGGTCCACGAGCTGCCCACGTCCTCTCCAGGAAGGGACCCGGGTCCACGAGCTGCCCACGTCCTCTCCAGGAGGGGACACCGGGTTCACGAGCTGCCCACGCCCTCTCCAGGAGGGGACACCGGGTTCACGAGCTGCCCACGTCCTCTCCAGGAGGGGACACCGGGTTCATGAGCTGCCCACGCCCTTTCCAGGAAGGGACCCCGGGTTCACGAGCTGCCCACGTCCTCTCCAGGAGGGGACACCGGGTTCACGAGCTGCCCACGTCCTCTCCAGGAAGGTCCACGAGCTGCCCACGTCCTCTCCAGGAAGGGACCCCGGGTTCACGAGCTGCCCACGTCCTCTCCAGGAAGGGACCCCGGGTCCACGAGCTGCCCACGTCCTCTCCAGGAAGGGACCCGGGTCCACGAACTGCCCACGTCCTCTCCAGGAAGGGACCCACGTCCTCTCCAGGAAGGGACCCGGGTCCACGAACTGCCCACGTCCTCTCCAGGAAGGGACCCCGGGTTCACGAGCTGCCCACGTCCTCTCCAGGAGGGGACACCGGGTTCACGAGCTGCCCACGCCCTCTCCAGGAAGGGACCCCGGGTTCATGAGCTGCCCACGTCCTCTCCAGGAAGGGACCCGGGTCCACGAACTGCCCACGCCCTCTCCAGGAGGGGACCCACGTCCTCTCCAGGAAGGGACCCGGGTCCACGAACTGCCCACGCCCTCTCCAGGAGGGGACCCGGGTCCACGAGCTGCCCACGTCGTCTCCAGGAAGGGACCCACGCCCTCTCCAGGAGGGGACCCGGGTCCACGAGCTGCCCACGTCGTCTCCAGGAAGGGACCCGGGTCCACGAGCTGCCCACGTCCTCTCCAGGAAGGGACCCACGTCGTCTCCAGGAAGGGACCCGGGTCCACGAGCTGCCCACGTCCTCTCCAGGAAGGGACCCGGGTCCACGAACTGCCCACGCGCTCTCCAGGAGGGGACCCACGTCCTCTCCAGGAAGGGACCCGGGTCCACGAACTGCCCACGCGCTCTCCAGGAGGGGACACCGGGTTCACGAGCTGCCCACGCCCTCTCCAGGAAGGGACCCCGGGTTCACGAGCTGCCCACGTCCTCTCCAGGAGGGGACACCGGGTTCACGAGCTGCCCACGTCCTCTCCAGGAGGGGACACCGGGTTCACGAGCTGCCCACGCCCTCTCCAGGAGGGGACACCGGGTTCACGAGCTGCCCACGTCCTCTCCAGGAAGGGACCCGGGTCCACGAGCTGCCCACGTCCTCTCCAGGAGGGGGCCCACGTCCTCTCCAGGAAGGGACCCGGGTCCACGAGCTGCCCACGTCCTCTCCAGGAGGGGACACCGGGTTCACGAGCTGCCCACGCACTTTCCAGGAAGGGACCCCGGGTTCAGGTCTCCTGCCGGCCCACATCGTGCCTTTGTGTAAATCAGAAGAAAGATGAGGAACAGGCCCTCCTCTCTCTCCAGGCAGGCTTTGGTGGAGGGGCTGGATCTCCTGCCGCACCTTCCCTGGCAGGGCACCCTGTGCTTGAGCCCCAGAACTGCAGGCGGCCGGCAGAGAAGGGGTCCATGATGGCGCCTCGGTGCGCAGCCTTGGACCTGCCCCCATGGACCTGGGTGAGGACTTCCCAGCCCTTCCCCGGCTCCAGCTGCTCTCCCTAAGGGCCGCCTCACCCCTTCCTCGGGCAGGGGGCAGTGGACGAGGGTTCCGTCCCTCCAGGGGATGCTCCCAAACCCCTGCCAGGACTTGGCAGATCCGGCCTCTCATCTTGGCAGCTAGATGGTGGGACGGGATCATCGTGGTGGCTTTAATTTGCATTTCTCTGATGACTGATGATTTCGAGCATCTCTTCATATGTTTGCTGGCTTTGGGGATAGAGATATTTCTTCCTAAAGCAAAACTTGATTATGTCATTTCTGCTTCAAGATGCCAGTGATGCCTGAGGTCTGCAGGGCAGTGCAGACGCTCACCGCCTGGCCGCTCAGGAGCCTGTGCTTGACCCCCAAATCCGCCCCCCAACTCCCTGTTACCGGCTCACTCCTTCCATGAGGGGCCTTCCCCAGGGACAGCCGATGCTCTCCTGATGGCTCCTGCCCTTGCAGAGTGCTGCCCCCGCCTGCCCACCTGGCCTGGACCCTCGCCTGAGCCCCCTCAGGGCTCTGCGCCACCTCAACCCAGGCGTTTGTTCCGCAGGAACCTCCCGGCTCTTCCCACTCGGGAAAGGAAGGCTCTGGGCATGGAGGTCGGCCAGGCCCCATCCCCGTACCCTGGCCCTTCTTCCTGCTTCCTGTTTGTCACTGCCCCGGGGCCTTTGCACCTGCATTCCCTCTCTCTGTGAGTGTCCTGGGGCCCGTTACCCACGTCACCGTCCCAGGATACCTTTTCTTTTCTTTCTCTCTCTCCAGCTTTATTGAGGTATAGTTGACAATTCAGGACGGTGTGCACTCAAGGTATGCAGCATCACAACCTGACACACGTAGGCATTGTGAAATGAGTCCCACAATTGGGCTAATTAACACACCCATCACCTTACATGGTTACTTCTTTCTGTGGTGAGAACACTAAATTTTAAATAGAGGACACACAGCCTGGGCAACATAGTGAGACCCTGTCTCTACAAATATAAAAAAATTATCTGGACGTGGTGGTGCACACCTGTGGTCCCAGCTACTTGGGAAGCTGAGGCTGGAGAATCACTTGAGCCTGGGAGGCGGAGGTTGCGGTGCACTCCAGCCTGGGCGACAGAGGGAGGCCCTATCTCAAAATAAATAAATAAAGGACACATTCTTATCAGCTGTAGTCACCACGTTCATTACATCTTAGAA